ACCATCACTGCTTCACGAATGGAGAAACTGAGGCCCAGGGAGATCGTATTTCCTAAAGTTCTACAGCTGAGAGGTGGGTTGCGGAGGCTGCTGTCCTTTTCTACCAAGTGAAGTTTGTCTTTGCTCTTTCTCTGCCATATTCTTTAAAGGGGCAGATGTTACAAGGTTGATGCGGCTGATGGAAACACTAGCATAGGACAAAAATACAAAATCCCTTCACAGACTCAAGTTTCCCCACACCCAAAAGGCTCCGCGACAGCATTTCCAGGTATAGGGGCAAGCTTCTGTAGCCTCCAGCAACCACAGAGGTGCCCAGATGCCAATGACACCCTGACTAGAGTGAGCATGTCCTCTCTGCTCTCAGAGTCCTCTGTCATTGGACCCCTCCCAACTGCTGTGGACACTTGGGCTGTGTGCTGCCTACTCCCAGGTGTTAAGTTACTGGTAGGACCCACGGCTGTGTGTTTATTGCACAATTTGGTGAATCAAAGGCTGACTTCCTGGTGAGCACCCCGTAGCAGGGTGAGATATGGACCTTTCTGGAGTCTGTTTTACAAGAAGTGTTTACTGGGATATTTTAGGAATTCTCAGATAAATCCATATGATAGCCTACCTGTATTTCCTATGAATAAATTGGGTATTTAAGATGTATATTCTTTTCATTTGTCATTTTTCCTTGATTTTAAAATTTCCCTTCATTGGCTGGGTGCGGTGGCTCATGCCTATAATCCCAGCACTTTGAGAGGCCGAGGTGGGCGGATCACGAGGCCGGGAGATTGAGACTATCCTGGCTAACACAGTGAAACCCCGTCTCTACTAAAAATACAAAAATTAGCCAGGCGTGGCAGCGGGCGCCTGTAATCCCAGCTACTCGGGAAGCTGAGGCAGGAGAAGTTCTTGAACCCAGGAGGCAGAGGTTGCAGTGAGCCGAGATTGCGCCACTGCACTCCAGCCCGGGTGACCGACAGAGCGAGACTCCGTCTCAAAAAAAAAAAAAAAAAAAAAAAAAATTCCCCTCGTTAATATGTGTTTATTGTTAAAAACTTAGGACGAAAGTTAAAAAAAAAAACCCACACTACTTAATTACAGAGATCTTCATTAACATAATTCTGTATTTATTTTCTATAGGAAAATTTTTAATGCTAACTTTCTAGAACTCAGTCAAAAACTACTGTAATCATTTTAATCAGCTGATTAATTTGCTCTAGCAGCTTAAAATGTTTTTGCTCCATTTTACTTTTTCTACTGCATGATAGAAAAATTGTTGTTCTGTGAATGAGAAAGTTAAAATTTGTGCTCAATGGCAGGACCCCAGAGAGATGTTTCTGGGAATTGAGATTCAGAGGCAGCCTGCATTCAGCTTTCTTCAGGTTACCTTTATTAATGATGCCCTTGATCAGTAAGGTGGATTACTTACCCATTAACACTTATTCTACATCAGCCTTAATGTTTTAGGGAAAATATATTTACTAAGCTGTTTGTGTACAGGAGTATCACACAGTAGATGAAGCACTTATGTTTCTGGAAAAAAAGAGATAAATTAGGAAGCTTTCAGATTTGTTTATAAAAGAAATATGAGGCTAGGAAAGAAGCATGATGACTTTTGTGATACACACAGTGAGTCAGCAACCCATTTTCCAGAAGTTAGCAGCTGCATTTTTTTCCATTGAGGGCAAAACATAATATATGGGTATAACTTTAGTGCTAGCTAATTACTTCTATTGGTGCTTAAAAAAATTAAAATCAACAAGGAGAAATCTACCCAAACTGATCCAATATACACTGAGCTAATGAAGGAAGGTGGTGTACTTTTTGTGGGGTAGTATTTTTATTTTGATTATGTTGAAGTGGTAGAGAAAGAAGGGGAGAGATCTGGGGGTCTGAGAGTCAGAGGAGGCTACAAATGATATAGCAAAGCAAATAACTAGATTATGAATCTTTTGAAATCATGCAGGGGAACAAAATATTGTTACTGCCTTATCAAAAAGTATTTTCTCCTGTATAATTTAAAAAATCAAGAAGGTGTCAACCTTAAAAATCGTATCATTGAATATAGTAAGTCCCTTTTTTTTTGTTAATATAGCCTGTTGGTTTAGTAGATTTTTGCATCTTATTGTCTGATTTTTATACCATACAGACTAATAAAAATTAGTTTATGCACTTATTTGTTACTTTTATTTCTGAATAGATAATACAGTCAGCGTAGTATAAAAGGTTAGACAGTGATGTCTGAATTCTACTCCTTCCCCTAGCTAGTTTCCTTCCCAGAGGCAACCATTGTTACTGTTACCATGTTTTCCTAAAGACAGTTCCTGCAAATGTTGGCAAATCTGTGTGTGTTCTCTTTCCTTGTCTCTGTGCCTTCCTTTCTTTTAGGAATGCTAGCATACATACTATAATATTCTGGGTCTGTCTGGTTGTTTTTACTTCATGTGCTCTGTAGATTATTTCAGTACACCAAGAGCTTCCCCATTGTTTCATAGTTGGGTAGTATTCTGTTGTATTATTATGCCATGATGTATTTAAGGAATATGCTATTGGTGGACATTTAAAATGTTTCCAGTTTGCTCCTTTGAACAATGCTGCAGTATATAAAGTTGTACATATATGTAGGTTTGTTAAGAAATAAGTGGAAACCCATAGCTGAAAGATGGTTTTAGGATTGTCCCTGGGAATTAGATCTCTATCATTGTTTCCCAGTGCTCCTTGGAACCCTCCTCAGGGAAATAGGCATCATTGGAGTAGAAGGCAAATGGGATTTCATGGCCAAATAAATTTGGAAAATGCAGTGTCCTTGATTATTCCTTGGAGCTTCCTAAAATAACTAGCATGTTAAAGGCTTAACGTGCTCATGTGGTTTTAAGAACAACAAAAAAACTGCCAAAGATAAATTTTCAGGCTCACTTGAGTATCACATATTTGAAGATGCCTGTTAACATCTTTCGAGACAGTTTCTGGGAAAAAATAGTTTGGGAAATGTTGACCTATGTGATTACTACCTGTCTCACCAATTCCATAGATACTGGAAACTAGCTAACTGAGTTTTCAGCTGACAAATTGCTTGCTTTTGGAGTCAAGTGTCTTGACATATGTAGCTTGTTCACCTCTCTGGTCCTATTGCTTAAAGTGAGAAATAGCGTATTTGGAAGGTTGTATGTCAGGACCATCTTCTGTTTGTGAGCGCGAGAGAAGGTAGGATCAGATATCTTGGGTGGAGCCCAGTCTCCAGCTCAAGACTTGAGTTGTAAAAATCGTGTTGTATTGTGGGACAAAAATCAAGCAGTTCATTTTGGCTAGGGTTTAGGGGATAGAAATGGGTGGAGGAGAGTCATAAGGCTTTCTAAAATAAGCTGCACTACAGCAGAAGTTGCAGTTGGGAGTTCTGTTGTAGAAAATGGAGAGGAAAGCAATAGATTTTTTTCCCTCCAGTTTGCATTGGTTCTCAACCGGGGATGATTTTGCTTTCCTGCTAAAGGGGATGTTTGGCAATGTCTGGAGACATTTTTGGTTACCACGACTGGAAAGGTGCTACCAGCATCTGGTAAGTAGAGCTCAAGGATGCTGCTAAACATCTAATAATTCTCCTTTGTGGTTATTTTCTACAGAAAGTGAGTGAGAAGGTTGGAGGAGCTGAAGGAACCAAGCTAGATGATGACTTCAAAGAGATGGAAAGGGTAAGCCTTCACTACTGCCTAGTGTTCCCTTTTGTCATTTAGAGCACTTATTTTCTCATTTCAGAAAGTGGATGTCACCAGCAGGGCTGTGATGGAAATAATGACTAAAACAATTGAATACCTTCAACCCAATCCAGGTAAGGCATCATCTTATATGTTTAAAGGATCCACTCTGAAAGCTTGTTCTCTCTTCACCTTCAGCTTCCAGAGCTAAGCTCAGCATGATCAACACCATGTCAAAAATCCGTGGCCAGGAGAAGGGGCCAGGCTATCCTCAGGCAGAGGCGCTGCTGGCAGAGGCCATGCTCAAATTTGGAAGAGAGCTTGGAGATGATTGCAACTTTGGTAACAAGTGCTTCCTCACATTGTAATTCTTTCTGTAACATGAAAGAGCTTTATTCTCTCCTAGGCCCAGCACTTGGTGAGGTCGGGGAGGCCATGCGGGAACTGTCGGAGGTCAAAGACTCTTTGGACATAGAAGTGAAGCAGAACTTCATTGACCCTCTTCAGAATCTTCATGACAAAGATCTTAGGGAAATTCAAGTATGTACAATGAGTCTTCTGGAAAGTGGGCATCAAAGCCTATTCCTGCCCTTGACTTTTGCAGCATCATCTAAAGAAGTTGGAGGGTCGACGCCTGGATTTTGATTATAAGAAGAAACGACAAGGCAAGATTCCGGATGAAGAGCTTCGTCAAGCTCTAGAGAAATTTGATGAGTCTAAGGAAATTGCTGAGTCAAGCATGTTCAATCTCTTGGAGATGGATGTAAGTGACTCCTGTGGTTTTCAATTTAATCTAACTAAGGCATGATTTTCCCATCAATCTGCAGATTGAACAAGTGAGCCAGCTCTCTGCACTTGTGCAAGCTCAGCTGGAGTACCACAAGCAGGCAGTCCAGATCCTGCAGCAAGTCACGGTCAGACTGGAAGAAAGGTATTCTACAGTTCCCTGCATTTCACATTTGCTAACCTTTCCACCACTTTTCTTTTTACTGCAGAATAAGACAGGCTTCATCTCAGCCTAGAAGGGAATATCAACCTAAACCACGAATGAGCCTGGAGTTTCCAACTGGAGACAGTACTCAGCCCAATGGGGGTCTCTCCCACACAGGCACTCCCAAACCTTCAGGTAAGAGCTGAAACTGCAGATCCTATTGCATAGTTCTTCTCTTCTCTCCTGCTCTTACTCCCAGGTGTCCAAATGGATCAGCCCTGCTGCCGAGCTCTGTACGACTTTGAACCTGAAAATGAAGGGGAGTTGGGATTTAAAGAGGGCGATATCATCACACTCACTAACCAAATTGATGAGAACTGGTATGAGGGGATGCTGCATGGCCATTCAGGCTTCTTCCCCATCAATTATGTGGAAATTCTGGTTGCCCTGCCCCATTAGGATGTTATGCTGGCTGGCTCGCCTCCTCTTGACCCAGATAGTTACGGTTAACCACTGCTTTGGCAATGCTGCTTATAACACATCCCAAGTGCAGGCCGCAGTGGTCCACGTCATCCAGCCCCACCAAGTGACTTTGGTTGACTTGTGGGCTCCCACAGGAGTCATGGTGATGGATGATATCCTCTTAGCCTGGTGGGCGTGGCATGTGCTTTTTAAAACATCATCTGAGACCAGCCAGTAGTCACAGAACTGCTGTTTACACAGTTCTCAGGAGGCTGTGGTTTCTTAGAATATGACCATGAGCCATTTCACAGAAAAACCATCCCACCGAAGATATTGTCTATCACCCCAGGGGCCATCTGAAGGTCTCTTTGCATTTCTCCATGCAAAGAGGAGAAAGCTTTTGCTTTCACACTGTCCCTTCCCAAATATGTGAGTCATGGAATTGTCAAAGTAAGCCTTCCCTCACCAGCAAATTGTCTCCTGATCTGAATGAATTTGTCTCTTAATGCATCCATAGAAAAGTGTTAATTGTGGGTTCAAAGCATTCTCTGCAAATAGGCATCTCAGCTCCTCACACTTATGGCTATTTCTGACGTATAGCCAGTTTTCTTCCCTCCTTGCTATTAAAGCCAGAGCGGTAATTCCAAATTATTTTTCAGTAAGACAGTTAATCAGCATTATTGTGAGAGGGACTGAAAAGAAATTCTCCATTATGAGGAATTGGGAAGAAATCTGGTATCCAAGCTTAAATTTCTTGCTATACAGAAACTATGTATGTATTTAGGCTATTTCTGAAGGGCACAGGGAAGGGGGAACAAATATCTTCACTTCAGTTTTATTTGTGAATTACATGTTTCATGAATCCATTTGGCACAGAGACACAAGGAAGAAAACACTAGTAACCATCTTTCCACTAGTTCATATACTGAGAAACAGTAAATACCTTTCCTTTCCACTTTTACCCTGTGTTCTTTGAACATCATTTGTGCAGATTCTGCCCTCAATGAGGACCAAATAAAGATGATTTTTGTGCTTAGCAGTTTAAGGTATATGGCTGCATATGCAAAACTCTTTCCCAATTCAGTCGCTACTTTTACTTCTGCCCTTTCTATCCATCGTCTTCATTTTGTGTGTACAGTGCTGTGTGTAAGCTTATCAGTGTGTTTTTTTATTTGTATCAGTCATGAAAGTCCTGTTAGGTATGCAGAGTTCTATTTATCTAGCTGTACAGACTCTTTCAGAGGTTTAACGTGCTGCTTCCGATGTGCCACCTGCAGTAGTGGATCATGTGGAGTGAAAGGCAAATCTTACTGCTTAATGTATAAACTCTCACCACAGGAAGCATCGCTGTTTCCAATAAATATTGCTGAAGACAGAACCAAAGGCTCTGCTCCTTCATTTTGTGTCAGT